GATGGAGGCCCCTCACATTTCTTGTCCTCAGCCACAGCTGCAGCACGTGTCCAGAGGTCAGAAGTGAGATATAACCAGAGATCCCAGACCTCCCGGACCAGATCGTGCCTCAAACGAAATGCCAGCTCCAGCTCCCACAGCTCTACGGAAGGCCTCCAAGAAGTAAAGCGGAGGAGGGGGCCAGCCTCATCCCACTGCCAGCTGGCCCACAGTTCCTCAAACACAGTGAGTGAGGATGGACCTCAGGCTGTCTCTTCGGGTCACCGCTGTGAAAACAAGGCAGGTACAGCACCAGGGCAGACACTCGCCCCCAGGGGTGGCTCCCCCAGATCCCAGGCCTCTAGGCCCCACATCAACAGTGCACTGCACGTTGAGGACAAGGCCATCTCGGACTGCAGACCCTCACGGCCTTCCCACACTTTGTCCTCACTTGCAACAGGGGCTTCGGGTGGGCCTCCCGTTTCTAAAGCACCCACTATGGATGCACAGCAGGACAGACCCAAGTCCCAAGACTGCCTGGGCCTAGTGGCCCCCCTAGCATCTGCTGCAGAGGTCCCTGCTACAGCTCCCGTGTCTGGGAAGAAGCACAGACCACCAGGACCCCTGTTCTCCTCCTCAGATCCCCTTCCTGCCACCTCTTCCCACTCCCGGGACTCAGCCCAGGTCACCTCGCTGATTCCTGCCACCTTCACAGCTGCAAGCAGGGATGCCGGCATGAGAAGAACAAGGTCGGCTCCTGCAGCTACCGCAGCAGCCCCTCCCCCATCCACATTGAACAACACGTCGGGGTCACTACTCAATGCAGTGGATGGAGGCCCCTCACATTTCTTGGCCTCAGCCACAGCTGCAGCACGTGCCCAGAGGTCAGAAGTGAGATATAACCAGAGATCCCAGACCTCCCGGACCAGATCCTGCCTCAAACGAAATGCCAGCTCCAGCTCCAGCTCCCACAGCTCTACGGAAGGCCTCCAGGAACTAAAGCGGAGGAGGGGGCCAGCCTCATCCTACTGCCAGCTGGCCCACAGTTCCCCAAACACAGTGAGTGAGGACGGACCTCAGGCTGTCTCTTCGGGTCACCGCTGTGAAAACAAGGCAGGTACAGCACCAGGGCACACACTCGCCCCCAGGGGAGGCTCCCCCAGATCCCAGGCCTCTAGGCCCCACATCAACAGTGCACTGCACGTTGAGGACAAGGCCATCTCGGACTGCAGACCCTCACGGCCTTCCCACACTTTGTCCTCACTTGCAACAGGGGCTTCCGGTGGGCCTCCCGTTTCTAAAGCACCCACTATGGACGCACAGCAGGACAGACCCAAGTCCCAAGACTGCCTGGGCCTAGTGGCCCCCCTAGCATCTGCTGCAGAGGTCCCCTCTACAGCTCCCGTGTCTGGGAAGAAGCACAGACCACCAGGACCCCTGTTCTCCTCCTCAGATCCCCTTCCTGCCACCTCTTCCCACTCCCGGGACTCAGCCCAGGTCACCTCGCTGATTCCTGCCACCTTCACAGCTGCAAGCAGGGATGCCGGCATGAGAAGAACAAGGCCTGGCACCTCGGCTCCTGCAGCTGCCGCAGCAGCCCCTCCCCCCTCCACATTGAACCCCACGTCGGGGTCGCTACTCAATGCAGTGGATGGAGGCCCCGCACATTTCTTGGGCTCAGCCACAGCTGCAGCACGTGCCCAGAGGTCAGAAGTGAGATATAACCAGAGATCCCAGACCTCCCGGACCAGATCGTGCCTCAAACGAAATGCCAGCTCCAGCTCCCACAGCTCTACGGAAGGCCTCCACGAAGTAAAGCGGAGGAGGGGGCCAGCCTCATCCCACTGCCAGCTGGCCCACAGTTCCTCAGTGAGTGAGGACGGACCTCAGGCTGTCTCTTCGGGTCACCGCTGTGAAAACAAGGCAGGTACAGCACCAGGGCAGACACTCGCCCCCAGGGGTGGCTCCCCCAGATCCCAGGCCTCTAGGCCCCGCATCAACACTGCACTGCACGTTGAGGACAAGGCCATCTCGGACTGCAGACCCTCACGGCCTTCCCACACTTTGTCCTCACTTGCAACAGGGGCTTCCGGTGGGCCTCCCGTTTCTAAAGCACCCACTATGGATGCACAGCAGGACAGACCCAAGTCCCAAGACTGCCTGGTCCTACTGGCCCCCCTAGCATCTGCTGCAGAGGTCCCCTCTACAGCTCCCGTGTCTGGGAAGAAGCACAGACCACCAGGACCCCTGTTCTCCTCCTCAGATCCCCTTCCTGCCACCTCTTCCCACTCCCGGGACTCAGCCCAGGTCACCTCGCTGATTCCCGCGCCCTTCACAGCTGCAAGCAGCGATGCCGGCATGAGAAGAACAAGGCCTGGCACCTCGGCTCCTGCAGCTGCAGCAGCAGCCCCTCCCCCCTCCACATTGCACCCCACGTCGGGGTCACTACTCAATGCAGTGGATGGAGGCCCCTCACATTTCTTGGCCTCAGCCACAGCTGCAGCACGTGTCCAGAGGTCAGAAGTGAGATATAACCAGAGATCCCAGACCTCCCGGACCAGATCCTGCCTCCAAGGAAATGCCAGCTCCAGCTCCCACAGCTCTACGGAAGGCCTCCCGCAACTAAAGCGGAGGAGGGGGCCAGCCTCATCCCACTGCCAGCTGGCCCACAGTTCCTCAAACACAGTGAGTGAGGACGGACCTCAGGCTGTCTCTTCGGGTCACACCCGCTGTGAGAAGAAGGCAGGTACAGCACCAGGGCAGACACTTGCCCCCAGGGGTGGCTCCCCCAGATCCCAGGCCTCTAGGCCCCGCATCAACACTGCACTGCACGTTGAGGACAAGGCCATCTCGGACTGCAGACCCTCACGGCCTTCCCACACTTTGTCCTCACTTGCAACAGGGGCTTCGGGTGGGCCTCCCGTTTCTAAAGCACCCACTATGGATGCACAGCAGGACAGACCCAAGTCCCAAGACTGCCTGGGCCTACTGGCCCCCCTAGCATCTGCTGCAGAGGTCTCCTCTACAGCTCCCGTGTCTGGGAAGAAGCACAGACCACCAGGACCCCTGTTCTCCTCCTCAGATCCCCTTCCTGCCACCTCTTCCCACTCCGGGGACTCAGCCCAGGACACCTCGCTGATTCCTGCCCCCTTCACACCTGCAAGCAGGGATGCCGGCATCAGAAGAATGTTTCGTGTTCGAAATTGTTTGAGGGGTTTGGGTTTATTTTTGTTGGTTTTTTCTTTTTTTTTTTTGCTTACGTGGGCATCCTTCAGCTTTTAATAATCTGAAAAATTCTATTTACCCATTGTCAATGTGTATAAATTAATCTCAGTCAATTTTATACAATAAAAGGTGAACTTTTATCCATCAAACAATAATTTAACAAAAAATGTACCGGAAGAAGAATGTTCATTACAAATATAGGAAACATAAATATTACCAAATATTGGCAAGCACTAAAATGTTCAGAAATATAAGTCTATTACAGTTATAGCTCTCTCAAGCAAAAAAACAGCAGAGAAAAACTTAGTTTACCTGAGGGGCTATTTATTTACTTAGGGATTTGTTAAAAGGTCAAATGGGGTCACACAGAATACTAAGAAGAGCTGTTCATCCAGGCCTCACTAAGAACTCTTCTTCATGCAGTAGCTATATGGTAATATGACAACTGCTCCTACGACCCAAAGAGGAACTACAGCAACTACTCTTTAGCATCTGTTGCTCCCAACTCTGCTTTGCAATTATATGACTCAAGCATTCTGGCTCCGTTAACTATTACTGCTGTTACTCCCAAGTAAATTCCCTCTAAAAAATAAAAATTTTTAAAGCTGTAATTTAAGCTCTCTGCTGCCTCATGACTTCAATT